AGATCACGTCCCTGCACTCCAGCCTGGGCGACAGAGCGAGACTACATCTCAAAAAACAAACAAACAAAAACACGGACCCTGGAACCAAACTGCCCATAGCAGAACTCCGTTCCACAACTTACTAGAGTGACCTTGGGCAAGTTATTCATTCTCATTCTCATAGAGCCTAGGTAAAAAGGGGCTGATAGGAGTTCCATGAGGGTCACATGAAATAATATAAACATAACGGTGCCACGAAATAGTGAACACAATATATATTCGCTCTGATGTTCTCCAAACCTAATCTTATTTGGGTTTCCAAGAAAAAAAAAAAAGCCTTCAATAGAGACTTGGTGAGTGTGCGTAATCACCGTATCCTTCCCTGACTTCATTTTACTAAACTCTCCTCCTTCAAGCCCTCTTCAGTCCTCCTAATCTCTTCAGGGTCCTCCTCCTCGGGTGGTGGCACATGACTCTAGTGCAGACTCTAGTGCCCAGAGCCTGGTATCAGAGTATGAAGACTTTGATCTCAGGTGTAGCCATTCTCATTTTTTATCTTCGTCTATCTTCCGTGCTTAGGCTTAGGACCCCTAAGTACTAAGTGTGTTCCAGGAGGCTGGAATCTCATACAATGGAGGAAATTTGGAGATTAGGATAAAGATTTGGAGAAAGAGGCATGAGAAGCTAAAGATGCAGGAGTTGCCTATGCTGGCTCTTGCTTCGTGGTCATGCAGTTTAACAGGCCCTGGGTGAAGGCTGAGGGCTGCTGTTTTGAGTGTTGCCTGCTCGCAGGCAAGGAAAGTACAAGCCGGGCCCTGCCGGCTTCTCAGGACTGCGTGAGAAACAGAAGACGCAATAAAAGCGCAATTTCCTGTAAACTTAAATGCCTTAAGGGTTGTCAGCAGTTTCCCCGCTCCAGGCGGCTCCTTTAAGAGGCGGCCCCTCGCCCCGCTAACATAGGAAGTCCCCGCCCCCCGTTGCCAGGGTGCTCTGTGGCGTCGCATTCTCATTGGTGGGCGACGGCGAGGATCACCCCCGAGGCAGCCATTTCCAACTAGCTGGCGGGGGCGGAAGATGGCGACGCCCCTCGGGTGGTCGAAGGCGGGGTCAGGATCTGTGTGTCTCGCTTTAGATCAACTGCGGGACGTGATTGAGTCTCAGGAGGAACTAATCCACCAGCTGAGGAACGTGGTATGCAGCCAGAGGAGTTTGGGGAGAGGCGGTCCTGTTATCCGCTTTTGGTCCTGGTCCCTAGAGGGCGCCCCTTCTACTCCAGCCCCAGGCCCTCCCTCAGCCAGGCTCTGTTGCAGATGGTTCTCCAGGACGAAAATTTTGTCAGTAAAGAAGAGTTCCAGGCAGTGGAGAAGAAGCTGGTGGTAAGTAATGGCCTCTGCGGTCTCCTAATCTTGGGTAATGAGGTGACTGCTGCTGCCCCTGCAGGAAGAGAAAGCTGCCCATGCCAAAACCAAGGTCCTCCTGGCCAAGGAAGAGGAGAAGTTACAGTTTGCCCTCGGAGAGGTAGAGGTGCTATCCAAGCAGCTGGAGAAAGAGAAGCTGGCCTTTGAAAAAGCGTGAGTGGGCCTCAGTACGGGGTGTGGGGTTTGCCCACCCTCCCATCTTATCTTCCCCACCCAGGCTCTCCAGTGTCAAGAGCAAAGTCCTTCAGGAGTCCAGCAAGAAGGACCAGCTCATCACCAAGTGCAATGGTAGGCGGGAGGCCCGTGCTCTCCACCACGGTCCACCCCTCCTCCCTGCCTCTCTCCCCCACAGAGATTGAGTCTCACATTATAAAGCAAGAAGATATACTTAATGGCAAAGAGAATGAGATTAAAGAGTTGCAGCAAGTTATCAGCCAGCAGAAACAGATCTTCAGGTGAGGGGTCTGGGCCCGGCTGGGGGTTGTTGTCTGGCCCCTACCTACCCTTGGCTGTCCACAGCCCACCACCAGCCGGCTCCGTTGCAGGAATCACATGTCTGACTTCCGGATCCAGAAGCAGCAGGAGAGCTACATGGCCCAGGTGCTGGACCAGAAGCATAAGAAAGCCTCAGGGACACGTCAGGCCCGCAGCCACCAGCATCCCAGGGAAAAATAAAATGGCCGCCGCTTTCCTGTTCTCTGGCTGTAATCCCCAGCCTCTGCCTTCTCTGCTCTGGGAGTCCCCAGCCTCTAGCCCCTGCTACTTCCCTCCCTCTTGGATAGTGGTAGGGGTCCACAAGGTGGGGGCTTGTAGCCTAGGGGAGGAGCTGGGTCTTTGTTGTCTGGTAGGCACCACCGCTTCCTTTGGGTATTTAATCCCTTCCTATATAAACAGCCCTGGTTACCCAGTAATATTCCACCCCACTCCCAGTGTCCTGGTAAATTTAACTTCCCAACTTGACTACAGGGCCGGAAGCCCTGACCAGAAACTTCAAAGACAGTGGGTTCCAGAACCACAAGGAATTTGGGAAGTCAGTTTCCATCACATGACAATAATGTTATACCTGCAAATTGCATTTGCACCTGCTGACACCTCCCCCAAACGGGAGCTTCACAATGGGAGGAAGAGAAAAGACAATGCTGTGTGTGGTTTTAAGGTGGAGAAACAATCTGGGAAGGGACCTCAATTTGCACAAGTTGCACAGGCAGGGCTGGATGGGATGGAGCAGCAACATTTTTTCAGAAGCCATCACCGAGTGCCCCCTAGGTGATCATGGGGACACACCCAGGCAGAGGACCCACTTCAGGGGTCAGATTAGCCCAGTGTAGCCTGTCCTGGGTCGGTTTGAGGCCAAGTGCACAGGAGGGGGCAGTGCTCTTGCTCCAGGGCCAGCTGGGGCCTGAGTCATAGCAGGACCTTGAAGCCAGAAGTTTAAGGGCAAGTGGTGCCCACAGTTGTAAGACAATGACAGGTGGTGGTTGCCTCCCCACCAGCGCCTGTCCCCAGGGCAGGTCCTAAGGCTGTGGGGGCTGAAGTTAGGGCCTTGTGAATACCTGGGGGAGCACAGGGCTGTTCTGGCCGCAGGGGCCTTTGGAGCTGGGACCACAAGCTACTTCGAAGCTTCCTGTAGGACCCCACATCGGTATCCAGGGCCTGTTCTAGGTGCTGAGGCAGACTGAAAGCTAGAGCTGTCCACTCCAGCTCCTTCCAATAGGTCCCACCGAGGGCAGTGGGTCCAGCCAGTGGTAGTACCTTCCTGAGGCCCTGAGGAGTCAGGGAAGCCTCTAGCGGTGCTCCTCACTCTACTGAAGGGGATCAGGAAGAGTGTAACTGGGGTCAAGAAAGGTGGTGTGTGCACCCTTAAGAGCTCTAGCTGAGGCCAGCAATGGCAATGGGGGTCCCCTGCAGTGATGCTAAGGCACCCGGGGCTGAGGGGAAGATGAAATTGCTGGCCCTACCTGAGTCTCCTGGCCTGAAGGTCTGGTTCACCCGCTCACAGCCTGAACTGCACACAGCAGTGCCTGACTTCAGGCGGATCCCTGCTGGGCTTCAGTTTCCTCACCTGTGATAGGTGGAGTTGGGCCTAACTCCTGGCTCCAAGGCTTTGAAAGTTGGGCCTGCCATTCCCTCACCTGCCTGTCAGCCAAAGCTTGGAGCCCACCCCAGGTACTCCGGCTTGTGCCTGAGAAGGGGGTTAGTTGGGCATGGGGGCTGGACAGGGAAGGGTGCAGGGCCCAGGTCTTTTCTGCTGCCGGCGCCGCTGGCTCAGGAGTGGACGCGGCCGCTTTAAGGCGCGGTGACCCCCACGGCATCCTCGGGCGGGGCGGGGACAGTGCCGGCGCCACCAGCGGAGGCGAATGCGAGGGAGATAGTGCACGGCGTCCGGCCCCACCATGCTGACCGCGCTCGCCCCGCCAGCCCTGCCTGGGATCCCGAGGCAGCTGCCCACGGCCCCCGCGCGGCGCCAGGACTCCTCCGGTTCGTCAGGCTCCTACTACACGGCTCCAGGTTCTCCGGAGCCCCCGGACGTTGGGCCGGACGCGAAAGGCCCAGCGAATTGGCCCTGGGTGGCTCCTGGGCGGGGGGCGGGCGCGCAGCCTCGCCTGTCCGTCAGCGCCCAGAATAGCCGCCAGCGGCACGGGCCCGGCTCGGGTTTCCCGCGAGGCCCAGGTTCCGGCCCACGGCCACCCCAGCCCCAGCTGCGCACGCTGCCGTCGGGGGAGATGGAAGTCATCTTCGGCGTCGGACCCCTGTTCGGCTGCTCCGGCGCAGACGATCGCGAGGCGCAACAACAGTTCACGGAGCCGGCCTTCATCAGCCCCTTGCCGCCGGGGCCAGCGTCTCCCGCCGCGGTCCCACGCCAGTCCCAGGTCCCCGATGGTGGCTCCCGCTGGGCCACCTACCTAGAGCTGCGGCCCCGTGGGCCAAGTCCTGCCGCCCCAGCGCAGTTCGAGTGTGTGGAGGTGGCTCTGGAGGAGGGCGCCGCGCCCGCCAGGCCCCGGACAGTGCCCAAGCGTCAGATCGAGCTGCGCCCCCGGCCCCAGAGTCCCCCAAGGGCGGCCGGCGCGCCGCGCCCCCGGCTGCTCCTGCGCACCGGTTCCCTGGACGAGTCGCTGGGCCCCCTGCAGGCCGCCGCGGGCTTCGTGCAGACGGCGTTGGCCAGAAAACTGAGCCCCGAGGCCCCGGCCCCGAGCAGCGCCACCTTCGGGTCCACGGGGCGGTCGGAACCTGAGACCCGGGAAACGGCCCGCAGCACCCACGTGGTCCTGGAGAAGGCTAAGTCTCGGCCACTTCGCGTACGAGATAATTCGGCCCCCGCCAAGGCCCCGAGGCCGTGGCCCAGCCTCCGCGAGCGCGCGATTCGGCGCGACAAGCCTGCGCCCGGGACGGAGCCGCTGGGTCCTGTTAGTTCCAGCATCTTCCTTCAGTCAGAGGAGAAGATCCAGGAGGCGCGGAAGACTCGGTTCCCGCGAGAGGCGCCGGATCGAACTGTTCAGAGGGCACGGAGTCCGCCTTTTGAGTGTAGGATCCCCTCGGAGGTTCCGAGTAGGGCTGTGAGGCCAAGGAGCCCGTCCCCGCCACGGCAGACTCCAAATGGGGCTGTACGGGGTCCTCGCTGCCCGTCGCCCCAGAACCTGTCCCCGTGGGATCGGACTACTCGGAGGGTGAGTAGCCCATTGTTCCCTGAAGCCTCCTCCGAGTGGGAAAATCAAAATCCTGCCGTCGAGGAAACTGTCAGCAGGAGAAGCCCTTCCCCTCCGATCCTTTCCCAGTGGAATCAGTGTGTTGCTGGGGAAAGGAGCCCGTCCCTCGAAGCCCCTTCCCTGTGGGAGATTCCACATTCGGCAGTCGCGGATGCGGTGGAGCCACGTAGCAGCCCGTCCCCGCCGGCCTTCTTCCCGTGGGAGGCTCCAGATCGTCCTATTGGAACTTGGGGCCCATCTCCCCAAGAGACATGGGATCCCATGGGGCCGGGCTCATCGATAGCATTTACTCAGGAAGCTCAGAATGGGTTAACTCAGGAGGAGTTGGCACCGCCTACACCGTCCGCACCCGGCACTCCAGAACCAACAGAGATGCAGAGTCCATCCACGCGGGAAATTTCAGATCTTGCCTTTGGAGGGAGTCAGCAGTCCCCAGAGGTAGCAGCACCCGAGCCGCCCGGCAGCCACCCTGTGGGCACCCTGGACGCGGATAAGTGCCCGGAAGTCTTGGGTCCTGGAGAGGCGGCCTCGGGACGCCCGCGCATGGCCATTCCGCGGCCTCGAGACGTGCGCAAGTTGGTGAAGACCACGTACGCGCCAGGCTTCCCGGCAGGAGCACAAGGCTCTGGGCTGCCTGCGCCTCCTGCCGACCCCTGCGGGGAGGAGGGCGGCGAATCCAAGACGCAAGAGCCGCCAGCACTGGGGCCCCCCGCCCCGGCTCACTACACTTCCGTTTTCATCAAGGATTTTCTACCGGTGGTGCCGCACCCCTACGAGCCTCCTGAACCGTCCTTCGACACGGTCGCCCGGGACGCCTCACAGCCCAACGGGGTCCTGCGGCGGAGGGCAGAGAACAGCACGGCGAAGCCCTTCAAGCGCACAGAGATCCGCCTGCCTGGGGCCCTGGCCTTGGGTCGCCGGCCCGAGGTAACCTCGCGAGTGCGAGCGCGCGGCCCTGGAGGAGAGAACAGGGATGTAGAGGCCCAGCGCCTGGTCCCCGACGGCGACGGTCGGACCAGCCCTCTAGGCGGCGCCCGCAGCTCATCCCAGCGCTCCCCCGTAGGGCCAGCAGGGGTCCGATCGCCCCGCCCCGGCTCCCCTCAGATGCAAGCCAGCCCGAGCCCTGGGATAGCACCCAAACCGAAGACACCACCTACGGCCCCCGAGCCCGCGGCTGCCGTCCAGGCGCCACTCCCGCGGGAGCCCCTGGCGTTGGCGGGCAGGACGGCCCCAGCCCAGCCCCGCGCTGCCTCGGCGCCTCCCACGGACCGGTCCCCGCAAAGCCCCTCCCAGGGAGCGCGCA